ATGCTAGTCCACTAAGTTGTTAAATGTTTATTAAGGTATAGGATATATAAAAAGATAATTTAAATATAAGGGCTCTTTGAAATTCAATAAGATACCATTAACATTAGAAATGTTTTCAGAATCTCCAAAATGTAGGTATAATATTACAAGATAACAGGCAGAAGAAATAACTGAGGGTGCAAGTCCTCAGTTGACTCCAAGAATTTAGTCACATACAGCCACAGGTGACCCCAAATATTGTTAATTCAGCTGTGCCCTTAATTTCAACTTTGAGCTTTTAAGTTCTTTTTAACCTTATATGATCTCAAATACAGTGATCAGTTATTTTTAGTCTTATAAGTAATTTCCAAATGTTGTGCTTTCACAACTGAATTTGCATGCCTCTTTGCAATAATTACCTTGTAGTAACAACACAATACATAAATGCTGAAAGGATGAATAAATTCTAAAGTCTATGCCTCTCAAAGGCATGAGTAATTCTCTGGCTACATCTGAACAATAGGGATTTAAAGATGAAATGAAGGCTGGGTGAGGTGGCTTATGCCTCTAATCTCAGCACTTTGGGGGTCGAGGGAGGAGGGTCACTTGAGCCCAGTAGCTTGAGACCAGTCTGGGCAAAATAAAGAAGACAAAGAAATGAGCTCCAATAGCATCTGACTTTAGAGGAACATATAACCTTCATTTTATTTCATTTGTAATATGCAATATGTCTAGCTATGAAGAAATCTATTTAGGATCTGGTATGCCAAGACTTTAGATACAGCAATTTCTTCTCATTAAGTGGTGTGATAACTTTTAAGGGCCACTCCAATTCAGCAACAAAGCAAACTCAAACAATTTAACGATTGTGAGGGCCTCTCCTTGTGCCAGGGAAAAATGAATGACTTGTGTTAAGTAACTAATTTAAAACACACACACAGACACACACACAACAAACAAACAAAAAAACAAAAAAAACAGGTACGCATGTGACTCATCACATACTCTTATCAGGGTATATAAGCCTCCCTCTACACGTGCTGCCATTCACACTTAGGATCTTGCCTTGAGCAGCCAAACAACTCACCACTCCTGACGCCATGAGCTACTATGGCAGCTATTACAGAGGCCTGGGCTATGGCTGTGGAGGCTTTGGTGGCCTAGGCTATGGCTATGGCTGTGGATGTGGCAGCTTCCGCAGACTGGGTTATGGCTGTGGCTTTGGAGGCAACGGATATGGCTACTGCCGCCCATCATGCTATGGAGGATATGGATTCTCAATTCTACTGAAATCCTACCCTGAGGACACGATATCAGAGGTCATAAGAAGATCATTCAATTTAACCAAATATTGAGTCAAACAAGGGCACACTAGATCAATCCAAGATGAAAAAAAATAGCATCTAAGATGTTAGGAAT